ACCCTTTTTTTCATGGAGAGCCTGTAGGAGTGACAGTTTTGTCTTTGCCCACTGGGAATCTGTTTTCCATACCTGGAAAACAGGGTTACCTATGTTTCCCCTGCTACCCTTTGGTCATCTCAGAGACACTACCAGATATTACCCATGGGACCTATTTTTTTTTTAAATCTCAGGAAAGACTTGGGTGTGGCTTCCAACGTGGAGGACTCAGTAGCTTCAGAGAGGGTCCTGAGAGAAGGTGAATTGAAGAATGAGGGTGCTGGGCAGAGGGAAAAGACATTATCATACAAGTTTGTGCTAAAAGATATAGCAATCCTTCTGCTATGGACTAAGTATGGAAAAAAATAAAATGGAATCAAAGTTACCCAAAGGAAGTGTAAAACCCAAATTTATGCCCGTTAAAGCATTAATGATGCTCTAAGTCCACTGCCTACTTAAAAAGTTCATAGTTCACATGGGTTGATAGGAAATTACGTTAACGACACACTGCATTTCCCCTTTTCTTATAGCCTATCTGATTTGGTAGGGAGTCGATCATTTTTTATTGGAATTTCTCAGGATTCCAACCTCAGACATCCACTTTACAGTTTACACATTTTCTTGGACAAGCCCGACTGTTCCTCTCACTGGTTCGCATAAAGCTCATGTTTACAAAGCCGCCCAGACCTTTCTCTGGGACTCTCATATTTAACTTAATTCTGGATATACCCAGGTAAGCGTTTCCCAAGAAACTTGACCCCAACATCCCAAAAACTTAAGGTATCTTTCCCTTAAACTGGCCCCTTCTCCAGTACGCATCCATCTCACTTCTCTCCTGCCCTAGATCTTCTCAGCCCAAACAGGAAACCCCGGGATCGCTCTCCCAGCAGGTGAAGCCTCGCCATGGACCCTCCCCGTCGGGGCCCCGCGCTGCCCCGCCCGCCCCCAGCCGCTGGCCAAGGCCGCGGTCGCGCAGGCGCAGTGCCGCGTCCCGCCGCCGCCCCGCCCTGCCCGTCGCTGCGGAAGGCGCCGCGCGCAGCAACGCGCACTTCCTCTCCAGGAATCCGCGGAGGGAGCGCAGGCTCGAAGAGCTCCTGGACGCAGAGGCCCTGCCCTTGCCAGACGGCGCAGACATGTCAGAACAAAGTAAGGATCTGAGCGACCCTAACTTTGCAGCCGAGGCCCCCAACTCCGAGGTGCACAGCAGCCCTGGGGTTTCGGAGGGGGTTCCTCCGTCCGCGACCCTGGCAGAGCCGCAGAGCCCTCCTCTAGGCCCGACGGCCGCTCCGCAGGCCGCGCCGCCTCCCCAGGCCCCGAACGACGAGGGCGACCCGAAGGCCCTGCAGCAGGCTGCGGAGGAGGGCCGCGCCCACCAGGCCCCGAGCGCGGCCCAGCCGGGCCCGGCACCGCCAGCCCCGGCGCAGCTGGTGCAGAAGGCGCACGAGCTCATGTGGTACGTGCTGGTCAAGGACCAGAAGAAGATGATCATCTGGTTTCCAGACATGGTGAAAGATGTCATCGGCAGCTACAAGAAGTGGTGCAGGAGCATCCTCCGGCGCACCAGCCTCATCCTCGCCCGGGTGTTCGGGCTGCACCTGAGGCTAACCAGCCTGCACACCATGGAGTTTGCGCTGGTCAAAGCGCTGGAGCCCGAGGAGCTGGACAGGGTGGCGCTGAGCAACCGCATGCCCATGACAGGCCTCCTGCTCATGATCCTGAGCCTCATCTACGTGAAGGGCCGCGGCGCCAGAGAGAGCGCCGTCTGGAACGTGCTGCGCATCCTGGGGCTGCGGCCCTGGAAGAAGCACTCCACCTTCGGGGACGTGCGGAAGCTCATCACTGAGGAGTTCGTCCAAATGAATTACCTGAAGTACCAGCGCGTCCCATACGTGGAGCCGCCCGAATACGAGTTCTTTTGGGGCTCCCGGGCCAGCCGCGAAATCACCAAGATGCAAATCATGGAGTTCCTGGCCAGGGTCTTTAAGAAAGACCCCCAGGCCTGGCCCTCCCGATACAGAGAAGCTCTGGAGGAGGCCAGAGCTCTGCGGGAGGCTAATCCCACTGCCCACTACCCTCGCAGCAGTGTCTCTGAGGACTAGCAAAGTCTGGAGGCAGATGAATGGTTTCTGACCCTCACCAGGGCTGTGGAAGGGTGGGGGTGGGTCATTATAGTATTCAGGATTTACAGTGCAGTATTCACGTGTAACTTTTAAGTTTTCAGTACAGTGCTTTTATACCTTTAATGCAATGTTGTATTCATTTGGGTACTATTGTGTAGTATTTAGGATGTATGCATGTTTGTTTATATGTAAGCTTGGTTGGTGCTTTCGCTTTTGTGCTACCTTTCTTGGATTTTTGTACCAGAGATGTGCTAAACTGATGAAATACATTGAGAAAGTTTCCATCTTATTCTTTTATATGGGACTGATGATGTGTGTTGGGGTAGACTGCTCCTGCAGAGTTTGGAAGAAGTCACCAGCAAAGCCGGCCTAACCAAGAAAAGTCAAGGCCCTTCATGACCTTGCTGGGCACAGAAAACACCCTCGTGGAGTACACTAATTTGAACTGGACTGGTCTCAGTGTGAGCACTTGGCACACTTTACTAAACACATATACAACCCCACCGTGAGTCAACTTTAAAGTAAACATTAAAGATTCTTGTGATACAATCATTTTTGGAAAAGTGTACTTTATCATTTTAACAAAGCAGTATGGTTGGGAATGAGACAATTCTCTATTTTACAGTGTATACAGATACAACTATTTCCCCTAATAGGGTGGGAAAAATCGCTACTCATGATTACTCCTAAATTTGTGAAGTTTATAGTTCTATTGTCTTTAAATGTAACTCATGTTTATTTCAAAAACATTCACAAATATAGAAAAGTATACAAAACAAAACAGTAAGATTGTCTGTAATCACATCATATGGGAATAAAAAACAAAAATAATTTCCTTCCCTTAAGTTTCTACATTTTATCAA